CCACACTGTCTTCCACAATGGTTGAACTAATTTACATTCCCACCAACAGTGTAAAAGCGTTCTACCTTTGGCCATTTTCAAACTGCATTATCTGTTTTACAAAAATCGCTCCAGCTGCTTTACGGAGAATTAATTAATTAAAGGGTGGAGTCGACACTGCGGAAGTTCAGGAGAAGTGATGGGAGCTGGGACGGAGTGTTAGCGCTGGAGATGGAGAAAAAGGGGCACATTCTGGAATAGTCAGCACATTGGAAGTAGAGTTTACGGGACTTGCAGGAGGACACGTAGAATCAAGGACTTCCAGGTTCCTGGCGTGTCCTTTACAGAGGGAAAAAAGGTTTGAGGGAAGGGGAACCAAGGCTCTGGACATAAATCTGAATTGCCTGTCACCGTCCGGGTGGAGGTCACAGATAAAGAGCCTGATCTAGACACAGGCGGAGAGGAGAGGAGGGATTTGAGGGCGTTGGGAGGAGGAAAGGGGGGCCAGCAGGAAGCGGTGACTGGCTGAGTAACAAAATGGGGGTGGGGACGTGCAAGTTTCAGACTCCGACTAACTACGCGGGGACTCCGAGGCGCTCAGAAAAATGAAGCCGACCCGGCCCTGCCCCGAGGGACGCTCCAAGAGGGCGGAGGTGCAGGGAGGGCCCCGCCACAATTCGCGGTAACGCAAGCCAGGCTCGGGCGGAAGGGCGGCCGGAGCCGATCAAAGGCTGGCTCCGGGCAGGGGCAGCGAGGGAGCGAGGGGGAGCTCTCCGCAGGCCGGTGTCCCGGAGGAGGCATAATTGGAGCAGGGCTTCCAAGGTCACGGAGAGACGCCGGGCAAGACCTCTTAAGGATCCTCTTCCGGGCTTGAAAGGCAGGCGTCCTCCCGAACCGCGCGACCCAGCCAAGAAGAGCCGGGGCGGGGCCGGGGCCGGGGCCGGGGGCCGACTCGGGAATCTTCGGCCGAGGCTCGGCAATCCCCCCATCCTCCGTCCGGGGCCTCCAGCCCGGGGCCGATCCGGAAACAGCCGAGCGGATCCGGAAACAGCCGAGAGGACCCGGAAGCGGTGCGCTCCGTCACCAGGGAGTGCGGGAATCCGCCGTTTGCGCTGAGGCAATGGCGGCAGCTGCGCCGGTGGCCGCGGACGACGATGAGCGGCGGCGGCGGCCGGGGGCTGGTACGTGAGGGGGCGTCCGTGCAAGCGGGGAATGGGAAGAGAGGCTGATCCCTGTCCCCCACAGCACTGGAGGACTCCCGGTCCCAGGAAGGGGCAAATGGTGAGGCCGAGTCAGGTGAGCTCAGCCGGCTTCGGGCTGAGCTGGCAGGCGCCCTGGCAGAAATGGAAACCATGAAGGCTGTGGCAGAGGTGAGCGAGAGCACGAAGGCCGAGGCTGTGGCTGCGGTGCAGCGGCAGTGCCAAGAGGAGGTGGCCTCGCTGCAGGCCATCCTGAAAGGTGAGACGCGGGACTCACCTAGACTCCCCATCCCCTCTCTCCCACCCTCCCTCTCCCCCACCAGACTCCATCAGCAGCTATGAAGCCCAGATCACCGCCCTGAAGCAGGAGCGACAGCAGCAGCAGCAGGACTGTGAGGAGAAGGAGCGGGAGCTGGGCCGCCTGAAGCAGCTGCTGTCCCGGGCCTACCCCCTGGACTCCCTGGAGAAGCAGATGGAAAAGGTTGGGATTGGGATGGCTTCCCTGCTGCCCTGGAACTATTGCTGCCACACCCCGCTCCCTCCAGGCCCACGAGGACTCGGAGAAGCTGCGGGAGATCGTACTGCCCATGGAAAAGGAGATCGAGGAGCTGAAGGCGAAGCTGCTGAGGGCCGAGGAGCTGATTCAGGAGATCCAGGTGAGGGCACGGCCAGGGGGCGCTGGGGAAGGCCCCCCAGCCTCTTCCCTGCCCCCTTCCCTAGAGACGTCCCCGGCATGCCCCTTCCCTGCACGGCTCCACGGAGTTGCTGCCCCTGTCCCGGGATCCATCGCCCCCGCTGGAGCCTCTGGAGGAGCTGAGCGGAGATGGGGGTCCAGCCGCTGAGGCCTTCGCTCACAACTGCGATGACAGCGCCTCCATCTCCTCCTTCTCCCTTGGCGGTGGGGTCGGCAGCAGCTCCTCCCTGCCCCAAAGCCGCCAGGGCCTGAGCCCTGAACAGGAAGAGACGGCCTCGCTGGTGTCTACGGGCACCCTGGTTCCCGAGGGCATCTACCTGCCCCCTCCTGGCTACCAGCTCGTCCCAGACACTCAGTGGGAGCAGCTGCAGACAGAGGTGAGTGTTGTGGGCAGGGTGGCGGGGTGTACGAGATGCAGGCTGAAGGCAGGGTCTGTGGCAGGGCCGACAGCTGCAGAAGGACCTGGAGAGCGTCAGTCGCGAGCGGGACGAGCTCCAAGAGGGCCTGAGACGGAGCAATGAGGACTGTGCCAAGCAGGTGGGTCCCTGCCGCTGCTGCAGCCCCAGCCGTTGCCCTCACTTTCGCCCTCCCTCCAACCCAGATGCAGGTGCTCCTGGCCCAGGTCCAGAACTCAGAGCAGCTGCTGCGGACCCTGCAAGGGACCGTGAGCCAGGCCCAGGAGCGGGTGCAGCTGCAGATGGTGAGTACCTGGGGGCCCTAGGGCAGGAGGGCTTCATTGCCTTATACTAACTGTCTGTCCATAGGCGGAGCTGGTCACCACCCACAAGTGCCTGCACCATGAGGTAAAGCGGTTGAATGAGGAAAACCAAGGGCTCCGGGCCGAGCAGCTGCCATCCTCAGCCCCCCAGGGCTCGCAGCAGGAGCAGGGCGAGGAGGAATCACTGCCCAGCTCTGTGCCAGTAAGCTGAGTGTGGGCACTGAGAGCCTGGAGAGCCCAGCAGGTGACTCCTCCGTCCCTTCCAGGAGCTGCAGCAGCTGCTGTGCTGCACGCGGCAAGAGGCGAGGGCCCGGCTGCAGGCCCAGGAGCACGGGGCCGAGCGCCTGCGGATCGAGATCGTGACGCTGCGGGAGGCTCTGGAGGAGGAGACAGTGGCCAGGGCCAGCCTGGAGGGGCAGCTGAGGGTGCAGCGGGAGGAGACAGGTGAGGGGAGGGGCACAAGCCCCCAGCCCCGGGGCCTTGACCTCTCTTTCTTTCCTTCCCACAGAGGTGCTGGAGGGTGAGTGTGTGCTGGAGGTGATCTTGGGGATCCCCTGACGTCTCCCCCTGCCCTGACTTCCCAGCCTCCCTGTGCAGCCTGAGGACAGAGATGGAGCGGGTGCAGCAGGAACAGAGCAAGGTGAGGGGGAGGGCAGGGGGACTGGGAGGAGAGGCCCAGCTCAGTGTGGTGTCTGTCCCCGCAGGCCCAGCTCCCAGACCTCCTCTCAGAACAGAGGGCCAAGGTGCTGCGGCTGCAGGCAGAGCTGGAGACCAGTGAGCAGGTGCAGAGGGATTTCGTGCGACTGTCCCAGGCCCTGCAGGTATGGCCTGTCCCAGCCCCGCCAGGCTGGCTGTGCACTCTGCTCCCCTCGTCCGATCCGGCAGGTGCGCCTAGAGCGGATCCGCCAGGCTGAGACCCTGGAGCAAGTGCGCAGCATCATGGATGAGGCGCCACTCACGGACGTCAGGGACATCAAGGACACCTGAGGGGTCAGGATATCCCCACCCCCACCCTGGGAAAGACGCCTTTCCCCACTCCTGAACCATGAGGCCTCGCTCTGGGGTCTTGGATGGCTTTTCCACCGTCCCTGAGACTGGGGTTGAGGGGACTGACGGGGGCCACCACCGCCCCGCCCTCCAGCGCCTCCTCCCAGGGTGGCTGGGCCTCCTGTTCTCAGGGATCACACCTGGGTGAGGGGCCCAAGCCCCTCCCGGAACCAAAGGTGCAGGCTCAGGCCTGCGGCTTTCTGGCTGCTGTGCTGCCTCCTGGGCTCCAGCCCTCCCCTGCCCCCAGCCCGTCCCCTGCCCAGGGCACAGCGGAGCCATGGGGGCTGGGAGTCCCCATCAGAGGCAGTGAGGTGGGCCCCGGCCCTGGGACAGGCAGCTGCCTTCTGGTCTGCATGACACTAAGACGCTTGTCCACAGCGGCGACCCAGGCCTCCAAGCTTGCACAGAGGCAAGGCCAGACTTTTCCGTCGTTTATTTTCAATAAATAAGCAGCTCAGCGCAGTCGGTCGCCTTGTCCCTGCAAGCCCCTCGGG